ATAAATGCCCCTGAGTCGATCCAAGGCTGAGAGGCCGGCTGCACATCTCACCTGCCCACCCCTCCCGCTGACCCACCTTTCCTCAGCCTTCCCCTCCGAAGCGATGGCTGACACTCGCTCCAGCAGCTTGTCCCGCAGCTCATCGAATACCGACTGGTGGAACTCCAGCCGCGGCGTCCCGTGCAGGTCCAAGAAGGGGAGGGCTGACTGAAGAGATGGCAGCAGCACACCATTCTCTGTCTGAGGAAGCCAAGAGAAACCTCAAACGCAGCCCAGTGCGCCCGGGCACCCCGAGGTCCTGAGAGCACAGGGAGGCACGCACCCAGGTGTTCCCAGCCGTGCTGGCGGTAACCGCAGCCACCGAAAGCCACCCAGCCGTCCAGCAAAGGGGTGCTGGCTCCGGACTCCACCCCCAGAACAGGACTCAGCCACCAGCAGAAAGCCGGAAAACTTCCGGCGCCTCCGCCAGGCCCGACTCCCGAGCAGGCGGCCCGGCCCTCCAACTGGGCTCCCCCCGCCCCGGGGGCCGCCCCACCTGGAACTGCTCGATGGCCTTGAGCGGCTCCGTGCAGTTGGTCAGGGTCTCCTTCAGGTCCTCGCCGTTGGCCACGCCCAGGTCCTGCAGCCCCGCGAACATGGCCGAGGCCCCGGCCACCGCCCGGCTAGGCGCCCCATCCCCAGCCCGTTCCCCCGGCGCCGCCGCAGACACCCCAGAAGCCCGCTCCGCCGGGCCTCGGGGACCGCCCGAGCCCCGCTCCCCGGCGCCCTCCAGCTCGGCCAGGTCCCGCCCGCCGCGCGACTCCGCGCGCGTCCCGCAGCCGCCCACTTCCGCCCCGCACCGCCCAGGTCCGCCCGCCAACCGGCCCCCGGGAAACGCCGCCGGGGCCGCGCGCAGGTTCCTGGGAGCAGCGCCCTCACCCGGCGCGAGAGACCCCGCCCAGCCAGCCCAGCGCGCATGCGCCCACCCGGTCCCGCCCGCGCCCGGGCTTTCTGGCAGAAGAGGGCGGGTGAGGGCGTGGGGGGCGGACTCAGGGTCCGTCTGCTCCGGGAACGGACGTCGTCGCAGCCGAGTGAATTTCGTGTACATAAGCGTGGAAAACGCTCTTGCAGATCTCGCGGCAGCCACGCGCAGCGGGGACGTTTTGCCGGGGGTTGAGCTCCCCGCCCCTCTGCCCCGCAGGGGCCGGACACAGGCGCAGACTCCCTCCTGAGCGTGGGTTCCTCCGCGTGAAACGGGCACGAAGCCCACCCCGGCGCTGTCGCCAAAACTGAGATCTGAGCGCCTTCAGGGGGCCGGGGCCTGGCGGAGACCGGGCCCGCAGCGGGAGCGCGAGCGACGGCCGCCCTCCCAGGCACCGGGAGGCTGTGGCGCCCACCGAGCTCCGCGGAGCCGTGAAGGAGAGTCCAGGTTCCACAGTGTCCCTTCTTATCCCAGGCGGGTGGGCTCCCCGGGCCTCCCCGCCTCTCCAGCCCGCCGCCCTCCCGCAGGCTGTGCCGCGCCAAGCCCCCTACACACACCCTCTCTCTTTTCGGTCTCCGCTGCTGAAATTTTCTCTAGAAATTTCTTTCCCGCTGCCCAGCAAACTCTTGCTCTTCCTTGAAGGCTTCTTCCTCCACCACCTCCTCCAGGAAGCCCTCCCTCCTCAGCCCAGCTGGAGGAGATCGCTCCATCTTTCCTGCCGCTCCCACTCCTAGCTTTGGGTCTCACCAGGGGTGCCTGGTGGTGCAGCCGTGAGCAGAGCTCCTGTTCCCACAAGCCGGGCCGAGCTCCCAAGGCCATGGCTACCACAGCTCTCTTGCCGCTGGCCAAGTTGGTCAGCCCTAGGGCGAGGGTTCCAGTGCCTTGATCCAACCCCCAGCTGGTTCGGTGGCAGAGGAGGACAAGGGTCACAGCACACACACAATCCTGAGCCTGGGATTCCTCTCTGAGAAAGGGGGTGGTGCTGAGGCCACAGAAGCAGCTGCCCAGAGCCTTTTTGAAGGGGTTGAGCTCTGGGCCTGGTCTGGGTCCTGGGTCTGGGGAGGACCTGGGGAGGTGCGGGTGACGGCACCGCAGGTAAGGCTCCTGCAAGGTGGCAGCCTTGGGGCCCGACCCTGGGTAGGAGGGCAGGCCAGTGATGACAAGGGAGGCCCCAGCCAGGCGAAGTTGCAGGCAGGGGCAGTGCAGGGTCCCAGCAGGTGAAGGCCCCGGGAGTGGAGTCTGCAGGGCCCTGGGCCAGAGTGTTCAGGGCACAGGTGACTAAGCCCAGCCAGGTCTTCAGCTCAAGGCCTAGGGGAAGTGGGGCTGGGCCCTGGTGAGCAGATCCCTGGGCCCTTCCTGAGGTCTGGCCAGGCCGACCCCACCTGGAGGTGGCGGCTCAGGGCATTTGACGCCTCCTTCCCAGTTCCCTGGCTCGGCAAGCAGCTGACCCTCAGGTGGACAGCAGCTAGACCAGGCCCCTGAGTGACACGGCTGGGTGGGGGTGTCCCACAGAGCCCACCTCCCATCTCGCTCCAGGCTAGAGCTCAGGGTCAGTCACAGGCTGCCACCCTAGAGAAGAGAGCACCTTTCAGGGGCAGCTGAATGGAGACCCCTCAACAGGGAAAGCCGGAAATGACCCAGCGGCAGCCATATCTCTAGGACCGCCCCCGGGTGAAGGACAGACAACTGCACACCACAGAGCTCGGGAAAACCAACAGCATCTCAGTGTAGCGGGGAGATGGGCAGATGGGGGATCCAGGCTGGGCCAGCCTTGTCCACAGCCCATAGAAGGGTTGGCCAGCCAGAAGGGTGCATCGGGGTGCCCAGAGGGTCAGAAGGCCAGGCTGGGGCCCCAAGTCCCAGGGGAGGCCTGGGAAAGCCCCGGGGGAGGCCATGGTTCCACTCGGTGGCCGGGCCAAGCAGGTTGTGCCCAGCTGGCTCTAGAGCGTGCAGAAGGGGCCTGTGTCGTGGCGCTTGGGTCTGCGTACACCCTGGATGACCACGCCAGGCGCCGAAGGGAAGCGTGAGTTGCAGTCCTCCACGTGGTAGGCGGCTGGGCCAGGGGTTCGGGCTGCCGAAAGAGAAGGCTGGGAGCCCCACCCAGGTAGCAGCCCCAACTCAAACCTGGCTCCCAGTTCCCACCCCCGGCCCCTGAACCCTTGTCCTCACATTGCCCACCCATGCCCCATCCCTAGCCCTCTTCTCTCCAGGCCTCCTTACAGGTGCTGAGCCAGGAGGTGAACGCAGGGGAGCGGCTCATCGAGAAGGCCGGCGAGCGGGGGCTCTGCAGGCGGCTCCCAGGAAGGATATTGTAGGTGTTGGGGCCAGGGCATCTCTTGCCAGGTGCCTGCAAAGAGGCCTGAAGCAGGGACTGGGGCTGCACCCTGAGGCCCAGCCCCCTAGCCCCAGGCAGCCCTAGGTGGGTGTGGCCTTCAGGTGTCTTGGAAGCGGAGTGGCAGCCTCTGAAGCTGAAGGCGGGGAAGGCGGGCCGGCTGAGCAGCTGGTAGTGGGCTGGCGAGGGCCACTGCGAGGGGGTAGGAGACGGGCTGCAGGGCAGGGTGCTCCCCACGGACCCTCAGCCAGCCCCCCTTTGGCCCCACTGGAACCCCCAGCCCCCTGCCTGCGTGGACTCCCCGCCCCCTTCCTGCCCAGCCCCCAACCTTTTGCTCTTGGTCGAAGTCAGCTTTCTGCGTGAAGGGGCTTTCGCTCTGGAACCACAAAGTCTGCCATGCCCTGCGGCCACCGCCCTCTGTAGTTGGAGGATGGAGAGAGAGAAGGCTGGGAGCCCCACCCAGGTGACAGTCCCCACTCGAACCTGTCTCCCGGTTCCCACCCTCGGCCCCTGAACCCTTGTCTTCACAATGTCCACCCATGCCCCAGCCCTAGCCCTCCTCTCTCCAGGCCTCCTTACAGGTGCTGAGCCTAGAGGTGAACGCAGGGAAGGGTGGAGGGGCCCTCAGGCCGTGGGGGTTTCAGCACAGAGGCAAAGGCCCCCATTCCCAGGGTGAGGGACAGGCCCGGTGGTTGGGCCTCAGGGAGGGGACACACACCTCGGCCCTGGTGCTTGCAGCCGATGCTGTAGTGGGGGTGTGGGGAGGACTCTCGTACGGACGGGCTCGGCACCTGGTACCTGGTGGGGCTGGGGACTTCCAGGTCAGCTGTGATCAGGGGGCGTTGCTCCAGCACTGGCCACAGGAAGCAAGCTCTGGGCCTGGGCTCCTTTCAGCGGGCCCCTCCCACAGCCCCCCAAAGACCAGCTTGGGGGTGGGGTGGCCAGGACCCTCACTCACATAGTTCCCTCAGGGTCTGGGTGTAGGTGGGCAGGGACTCCTGGGGGGTGCCCGTCTGTAACCTGAGGCCAACTGGGATCTCCTTCATCTTTGGGGGCTGTGTCTCATCCCAGGCCATCCCCGGCTCCGGGCCCAACAACAGCACAGATGCCTTGGGCCTGCAAGGGAGACCAGCAGCCACTGTCTCAGCCCCCGGCCGCTCCCAGCCACATGCCCCACAGCCTGTCCCCTCTATTGTCCCTCAGCCCCCGGCTGCTCCCAGCCACGTGCCCCACAGCCTGTCCCCACACTGTCCCTCAGCCCCTGGCCGCTCCCAGCCGCCTGTCCCCTCTACTGTCCCTCAGCCCCTGGCCGCTCCCAGCCGCCTGCCCCACAGCCTGTCCCCACACTGTCCCTCAGTCCCCCAGCCGCCTGCCCAGCAACCTGCCCCCCACACTGTCCCTCAGCCCCCTGGCCACTCCCAGCTGGCCCGCCCCTTCTCCCCCTCTCCGCCAGTTACTGGGTGGGCTCTGGTTGTGTCTGCCTCAGGTGACCATGGGTCCAGTGTTTGCCTCCATTGATGTAAAAATTTGCCAGGAATTTCACTGCCTTCTGGTCAGAATTCATCATCAGAGTCTCCTGGCTCTCTTCCCCAACGGCACCACGGAGCTCTGTGACCTCACTGGTAGGCCCCTCTGTTGCTGGGACTCCTGAGGAAGACACATTGTCTGGCCCTGGAGGGGCTGCCCCGGGCCCCGACCCCTGGTGGGCCCCTCCCCCACTAACTAGATGATCAGCGGGTCCGCCTGGGCCAGGACCCCCAGCCTGCCCCGGTGACTCCTGGCCCAGCCCTCTCCCTCCCCGCAACCTTTCCAGCCTTCTCCCCTCTCCTGCACCCTGGGGTCTCCTGGGAGTCTGGGGTCCACTCTAGCAGGTCTGGGAGGACTGAGGCCTCAGCAGAGGGGGTGGAGGGAACAGGACCCACCGGCATCCACCAAGCCCTAGGAGATGCCCAGCTGTGTCTGGCCAGCCAGGACCCCCTGGGGGTAGGAGGGAGGGGCCCAGGAAGGCTCCCTGGAGGAAGAGGAGGAGCCGCCACCCCATCTGGATTTCCACTTAAGGGAAAAGCAAATCCACATCAGATGGGTCTGACACCAGAGGCAGGCCGGGCCTTGGAGCCCAGCCAGGGCTGGGGTGTGAGGGCCTACCTCTCACCTGGGGGCACAGAGGCTAGAGGGTGTCACAGATGGCCGGGCTGCCAGAGCTGCAAAGGAACAGCCAGCCTGTGTGAGCAAGAGCCCGTGTGGGCACCAGGGCCCTCACTGTGTGGTCTCTGGAGCTGACCACCAGTTGGTCCCAGCCCTGACCTTGGCCCAGAATCCACCAGGGCAGGGCCTGTGAACAGGGCCAACTTGGGGCCCTCCTCCGCCCTCTCTGGATGCCTCCCCTTCAGCACTGGGCCTGCCAGGCAGACAGATGGACACGTGCTTGAGGAAACACGGGTTTTATCTGGGCGAGGGGTTCACGCCTGTGCTCCGGGGCCCCTGCCCAGGTTGTGCCGGGTTCAGAGTTGACTGGCTGCCAGTGGAACAGAGTGTACTTTGCTAATGAAGCCCTTGTCATTGGACAGATAGGCTCCTCCAGGTCCTCCCTGCCCTGTAATAAACGTTGCCACCGTGAATGGTGCTGCTGGACATCCATCCTCTCCTTGAGAAGGTGCGTGGGGGAAATGCTCTCTCAGTGTCCGGGCTGGCCCCTCACAATGGTTGCCCGGTGACAGGACTCCCCTCAGGGAAGGGAGCTGGATGCCGGGAGGGACTGGAGCCAGCAAGGCCAGAGTGAAAGCAAAATGACAACTACTCAGAAACACGATCTCTTCACGCCGGAGCCTCACTATGTCCCTGGGTGAGAGCCGGGAGCTCTGGAGGTGGCTGGGGACCTGCCCTGCCTTCTTCTCTTCCCTCCACAGCTATGCCGGCTTCTTTCCGCAGCTGCGCTACCAGGTGGGGAACACCTATGGGCGTACCACGGGGCAGCTGCTCACAGACCCCAGTGTGCAGAAGAGCCCCTGCTCTGTGCTGTCCCCCATGTCCAAACCCAAGTTCATTGAGGACTTCAGCCAGTCCAAGCCCCCGAGGGTTCCCTGCCAAGACCTGACGGAGCCCTACATCCCCCACTACACCAGTGAGCTGCCAGTCCCCAGCCCTGCACCCTCCCCCGGCACTCACAGGCTGCCCTGTTGGTACAGGTCTGAAGCCCTCTAAGAACTTTGAGATTCTGGGCCAGCTCCCACCCTTGGAGGTGGACGCCCAGGAGCCGCCAGGGGTAGAGAACATACCCAGACAGATTCTGCTGCCTGCAGGCTTCACGCCCGACACCCCGCACCCTCCGTGCCCACCAGGCAGGAAGGGAGACTCCAGAGACTTGGGACACCCAGTATACGGGGAAGAGGCCTGGAAGAGCGCCACTCCTGTTTGCGAGGCCCCCAGGCAGCACCAGGCAGCCAGGGGATGCACCAGTGCCAAGCCCATGCACCGTGACCTCCGCTTCCTCCCCGCTCCAGCTGTACCACTGCCAGAGGGATGAGTACCCACCCCCCGCCCGCCGCCAGCAGGAGACGCTAGATGTGGGCAGCTTCCAGCGGCTGCCGCAGCTGGACCACCCTAACCTAATCCAACGCAAGGCCATCTCAGGTGGGTGTGGGCCTGGGCTGGGCTGGAGAAGGGCTGCCACAGGGGCCCACTTTTCCTGCTCCAGAACAGGCTAGCGGCCTGGGGGGACCTCCTCTGCCTCCCAGCTGCTTCCAGGAGCCCAGCTTTTCCCAAGACGAGGCGGTGCCTTGCCTGCCTGTTCCCATTTGGCCACATCAGACAGTCGCCAACGTTCAGGGAACGAAAGGGAGCCTTGCCTGGCTTCCCTGACACGTCTGAGGGCAGGTGGGTGTGCCCAGGGGAAGGC